AAAAATTCGTTCCTCAGTCAAACCAGCCACATTTCAATTTCTCAATAGCCATATGTAGCTAGTGGCTACTATATTGGAGAGCACAGATATAAAAAATGGAACTCAGTTTTGCAGAAATTCCTATTAAAAAGCATTGTTCCAAAGCGTTACACGACTGACACCCTCACTTTACAGGTGAGAAAACTGAAGCCAGGAGATATCACTATAATACAGCGCTGCACACAATCGTGCTCATTCTCACCATATTATGCTCACACACTTCTTTCCCCACATTCACTGCCACAGGCGAACTCTCAATGAATCATTCACTACATTTATATAATTTCATGGGAATCTATTTTAAATTCATGACCATGCAAAGAAAAATCAATTTCTTACAGGTTATAAGATACTCAGTCGCAGGCTGAATCTGATTAAACAGACATCAGTCACCCTCAAAGCTATAATCAAACCATTCCCAAGACCCTTCCGCACACAATACTAAATGCGCCACTAATAGCCTCAAGCATAATCTGACGCACATCACACAGGCATGGCCACTACCCACTCTGCACCCACAGAGGACACTCGGACACGCGCGCGCACAGACCCACACACACACGCACACACACACACATGGCCGCAAAGAATGCGTCACACTTCCGAACCCCGTTGAGCAGCAACCCGGTATCGTGGCCACTGCGTCACGGCCAGAGCTGTCAGAGAGAAATCCAGACCTTACCTGACAGCCTTTTGCAGCTCTTCTAGCCCGGGATGACATTCCCCTGAAGGCACCACGGCAAGACTCAACCTCTTTGTGTGAGATTCTCTGGAATTTCTGGGGCGTTACTTGAGTATAATGAAATAGGGTAGGCTCGGACCATAGTAGGGTAAGTCCCACAGTTCGAGCAAGGGAGCCTCAGGGATCGTTCTGTTCTGGAGCGCCGGACCCGATCTTAGCTGCTGGGCCTGCGCAGACACGATCCGGCCGGTTTCCAGTTGTAGACTACATTTCCCGAAGGCCCCCGCGTCGCTGCGCAACGTCGTACACTTACGCTGTTATGTCTTGACGCACGGAGCTTGTCTGCGCCGGCCAGGTGAGTGGGCGGCCTCACCGGGAACCGCTCGCAGCTTTTGGGTTGCTTCATCGAAAAAGTAGTTCTTGTATGGTGCTGGGAATACCGGTGTCCTGGCTGGGGCTCGGTGCTGACAGGAACGGGACGGTGCTCTGGCTAATTACTTATGGAAGTCGGCCTTGCGCTTGCGGAGGGGTGTCGGCACCGTCACTTTGGTTCTGGCAGTGGCGGGGGTGTGGTGCTGCTAGTTGTGTTCCTCCGCACCGAATTTATGAGTGTGCCCCTGGAGCCCCTGCCGCGGACAAAATCGGCACCATAACTTTGGGATAGGGAGGCTAGAAGGAGGCGGGTGTTACTAGTAGTGTTCCTCCGCCCTGGACGTGTGCGTGTGCGCTTGTGCGGCCGCGGGGTGGGCTCACCTGCCGCCTGTTAATGCTCCTAGCGCTTGGCCCCTCCCGGGCCGCAGTACTCCTCGTGTGACACGGACATCATTAAGCCAGCTGAGAATCGTGCGGTTACAGCTGCTGCAGTTTCTTTGCAGAGTAAGAGGCTCTTTTTGAAGTTTCCCTGATGGTGAGGCTTTACCCCTGGAAGTGTCTTAGGAAGAAGACCACTGTTAAAGATGTCCTATTCTAGCTTGACAGCCCTGTGGGGAAGACTAATCCCTTTCTAGAGGTTGGTGTTATCCTAAATTGTTTCGTCTGCTCGTCTAATCTTGTGGCTTCTTTTCCTTGTCCAGCACTGGCTTCTCTGGACTTTGCACACCTCCAGGAGAAGAACCCAGAAAATTGATCAGTTCTAAAAAACCATGCCCCACGTGAGTTGCTGTTTCTTTCCTTCTTGAAGTACAGAATCATCCTGTAATGGATTTGTTGTTTCAGTTGTTGGTGACTTTCAGGGATGTGGCCATTGACTTCTCTCAGGAGGAATGGGAATGCCTGGACCCTGCTCAGAGGGACTTGTACAGGGATGTGATGTTGGAGAACTACAGCAACCTGATCTCATTGGGTAAGATCATCCTACGTAATATTCAGAATTTGAAGCAGGAATTTGCTTTCTTTTTATTCTACAGACTTGGAATCCAGTTGTGTGACCAAAAAGTTATCTCCAGAAAAGGAAATTTATGAAATGGAATCACTCCAGTGGGAGAATATGGGGAAACGTATCAACCATCACCTTCAATACAATGGTCTTGGAGACAATATGGAGTGCAAAGGCAACTTAGAGGGTCAAGAAGCAAGTCAGGAAGGGCTTTACATGTGTGTCAAAATTACCTGTGAAGAAAAGGCCACTGAAAGTCATTCAACCTCTTCTACTTTTCATCGGATAATTCCTACCAAGGAAAAATTGTACAAATGTAAGGAATGCAGACAAGGTTTCAGCTACCTGTCATGCCTTATTCAACATGAGGAAAATCATAATATAGAAAAATGCTCTGAAGTTAAGAAACACAGGAATACCTTTAGCAAAAAGCCAAGCTATATTCAACATCAGAGAATTCAGACTGGTGAGAAACCTTATGAGTGTATGGAATGTGGAAAGGCCTTTGGTCGTACTTCTGATCTCATTCAACATCAGAAAATTCATACTAATGAAAAACCTTATCAGTGTAACGCATGTGGGAAAGCTTTTATTCGTGGTTCACAGCTCACTGAACATCAGAGAGTTCATACAGGAGAGAAACCATATGAATGTAAGAAATGTGGAAAAGCCTTTAGTTATTGTTCACAATATACTCTTCATCAGAGAATTCATAGTGGTGAAAAACCCTATGAATGTAAGGATTGTGGGAAGGCCTTTATTCTTGGCTCTCAACTTACTTACCATCAGAGAATTCATAGTGGTGAGAAACCTTATGAGTGTAAGGAATGTGGAAAGGCCTTTATTCTTGGTTCACACCTTACATACCATCAGAGAGTTCATACTGGTGAAAAGCCTTACATATGTAAAGAATGTGGGAAAGCCTTTTTATGTGCCTCCCAACTGAATGAACATCAGAGAATTCATACAGGAGAGAAACCCTATGAATGTAAAGAATGCGGGAAGACCTTTTTTCGTGGCTCACAACTTACTTACCACCTGAGAGTTCATTCAGGTGAGAGACCTTATAAATGCAAAGAATGTGGGAAAGCCTTTATTTCTAATTCTAATCTTATTCAACATCAAAGAATTCATACCGGAGAGAAGCCCTACAAATGTAAGGAATGTGGAAAGGCCTTTATTTGTGGCAAACAACTTAGTGAACATCAGAGAATTCATACAGGTGAGAAACCCTTTGAATGTAAGGAATGTGGAAAGGCCTTTATTCGTGTTGCATATCTTACTCAACATGAGAAAATTCATGGTGAGAAACATTATGAATGTAAGGAATGTGGGAAGACCTTTGTACGTGCTACACAACTTACATATCATCAAAGAATTCATACAGGTGAAAAGCCCTACAAATGTAAGGAATGTGACAAGGCCTTTATTTATGGCTCACAACTTAGTGAACATCAGAGAATTCACAGAGGTGAAAAACCTTATGAATGTAAACAGTGTGGGAAGGCTTTTATTCGTGGCTCACACCTTACTGAACATCTGAGAACTCATACTGGAGAGAAACCCTATGAATGTAAGGAATGTGGGAGGGCCTTTAGTCGTGGCTCAGAACTTACTCTGCATCAAAGGATCCATACTGGTGAGAAACCCTATACATGTGTCCAGTGTGGTAAAGACTTTAGATGTCCTTCACAACTTACTCAACATACAAGGCTTCATAATTGAGAAAGCCTTGAATGTGATTAAATTTAAGAAAATCTTCATCTATTTCATATCTATAATGAATGTAGAACATCTTGCTTCTGCTCAGAATCTGCTCATTCTTAGAAGGCCTACATTAACATGGATGCAGAATAATTTCAGAAACCCCTTAAATAATTCCTTAACATCTCTATAAACGCTAGAATATAATGCTGAATTATATCCTTTATTAAGCATCATCTCCATTTCACCATATCCTAACTGAAATCCTATATATTTCTTGTGTGTTCTTTTCTATTTGTAAAATACTGTAATTGTATTACAATGACTAAATTATAATTAAATACATATAATTCCCTTTCGATAGCATCTGATATTTGTTGTTAAAATGATT